AACACGGTGAAACCCCGTCTCTACTAAAAATACAAAAAAATAAGACGGGCGCAGTGGCGGGCGCCTGTAGTCCCAGCTACTCGGGAGGCTGAGACAGGAGAATGGCGTGAACCCGGGAGGCGGAGCTTGCAGTGAGCCGAGATCGCACCACTGCACTCCAGCCTGGGCGACAGAGCGAGACTCCGTCTCAAAAAAAAAAGAAAACCTAACATATCCTGAGCATTCCCATCACCGTCCAGCCTTGTTCCACAACAGGAATTTAAGCGGGCGGTGGTCCCGTTGCATGGATGCCCAGGTGCCGTTGTCCAGGCCGGTTTCCAGGGAGCCGCAGAGGGAGGGCAGGAGGTCGCCGCACTTGGCCCCGCGCCCCAGGGCGTCTGGTTTTCGGGGACGACGCAGGGCCGGCGAGGGTGCGGCCGTTTCAAAATTTTTTTTTTTGAGATGGAGTGTCACTCTGTCACCCAGGCTGGAGTGCAGTGACACAATCTCGGCTCACTGCAACCTCCGTCTCCCCGGATCAAGCGATTCTCCTGCCTCAGCCTCACCAAGTAGCTGGGGTTAAAGGCGTGCGCCACCACGCCCAGCTAATTTTTGTATTTTTAGTATAGACGGCGTTTCCCCATGTTGCCCAGGTTGGTCTCGAACTCCTGACCTCAAATGATTCGCCAGCCTCGGCCTCCCAAAGTGCTGGGATTACAGGCGTGAGCCACCGCGCTCGGCTCGTTTCAAACTTTACATTGCTTCTTGGGACAGGAACCTCCTGAGTTTGGGACTAAGTTTGGACAGACGCGGGCGGCGACTTCTCCCACCACTTCCCGGCCCCCGCCCGGCACAGAGTCTGGCTCAGAGCCCGGATGTCCCCGAGGGGCGGGGAGGGGCGGGCGGGCGGGGCGCTCCCGCCAAATTCCGGACAGCAACAGGGCGGGCCGGAGTTCTCGCGAGAACTGGCAGGCGGCGCGCAGCTGCGGGCAGCTGCCCTTCCCGGGCCGGCATCGGCGGCACAGTGCGCAGGCGCAGCCGGCGCGTTTCTCCGGGCTACAGCCGGCGCCGCCGCCCGCTAGTCCGCCGCCCGGCGCCATGGCGGGCTGCGCGGCGCGGGCTCCGCCGGGCTCTGAGGCGCGTCTCAGCCTCGCCACCTTCCTGCTGGGCGCCTCGGTGCTCGCGCTGCCGCTGCTCACGCGCGCCGGCCTGCAGGGCCGCACCGGGCTGGCGCTCTACGTGGCCGGGCTCAACGCGCTGCTGCTGCTGCTCTATCGGCCGCCTCGCTACCAGGTGCAGGCCGGCGGGGGCCGGCGGGGGCCGGCGAATGACTGAGCTTCTCTTGGGTTCCTTTCAGATAGCCATCCGAGCTTGTTTCCTGGGGTTTGTGTTCGGCTGCGGCACGCTGCTAAGTTTTAGCCAGTCTTCTTGGAGTCACTTTGGCTGGTAAGAATTCCTTCGGAAATACTGGTTTTCAGCCCAACTTAACTCTCTTTTTGTCTTTAAATAGGTACATGTGCTCCCTGTCATTGTTCCACTATTCTGAATACTTGGTGACAGCAGTCAATAATCCCAAAAGTCTGTCCTTGGATTCCTTTCTCCTGAATCACAGCCTGGAGTATACAGTAGCTGCTCTTTCTTCTTGGTTAGAGTTCACACTTGAAAATATCTTTTGGCCAGGTTCGTGTGCCTTATGTCCCCCTCTGGAGGGGCCCCGTGTGTCGTTGATGTCTCTCTCCCACAGAACTGAAGCAGATTACCTGGCTCAGTGTCACAGGGCTGCTGATGGTGGTCTTCGGAGAATGTCTGAGGAAGGCGGCCATGTTTACAGCTGGCTCCAATTTCAACCACGTGGTACAGAATGAAAAATCAGATACACATACTCTGGTGACCAGTGGAGTGTACGCTTGGTTTCGGCATCCTTCTTACGTCGGGTGGTTTTACTGGAGTATTGGAACTCAGGTATAATATTAAATATGACACTGCTTTTCTTTACCCTGATGAGCCTGGTGTCTCCCTCTGTTAGGTGATGCTGTGTAACCCCATCTGCGGCGTCAGCTATGCCCTGACAGTGTGGCGATTCTTCCGCGATCGAACAGAAGAAGAAGAAATCTCACTAATTCACTTTTTTGGAGAGGAGTACCTGGAGTATAAGAAGAGGGTGCCCACGGGCCTGCCTTTCATAAAGGGGGTCAAGGTGGACCTGTGACGGGCAGTGGCCCCGGTGACCTTGGGGCCTCCGACCCTGTGCAGCCTGGGACAAAACTGTTTCCGGTTGGCCGCTGCCACATGGATTTTCTTAATCGTTTTATGTCATTAGTCACTCTTCTGGAATGTCACTCAAGACCAAGCGGTCAGAAGGCCTGAGGACCCAAGGCCCCACTGGAGCAGTCTGTCCTTATGCCGAATCAAGGCGGAACATGGGTGAAAGACGAGTAAGGGGCAAATCACAGCAATATTCCACAGCGCCCTCCAGAGTTACCTGGGGAGGACCGAGGCCACACGCCACTGCCCCCGAGGCCAGAGTGTAAGTAAAGGATAACCAGGACTCGCTGGGAGAGATGGACTCTGTCCTCAGCAACACTCCACAGCAGAAAGGGGTAGCAGGTACCCCTTCTTATCAGCGGTAAAAATGCATTTACAACCTTTCATTTAACCGAAAAACACAGACCGCTTTAACCTCTTTATTTCTGTCCCCCACTGCATGAACATCTATACAATTTTAAAAATACTTCCTCATAGGATGCTTTGGCCCTTCATCTATTTAATCATAGCTACATACCTATTTTTTATAAGTAGCAGTACACATTCAAAGGGGTATTCCTAGCTCAATGCTTGGTGTTCTAGTTCAACTTTTATCCTGCAGCAAGTAAGCCTAGATAACTCTACACGATTTGGCTGAGTGGCTTTGTGTGACCGTGGCCCCAGGCCAAGGGGATCATGGCCCTGGCTGGCTTTCCCGGGGGTCTCAGCTCCTGTTGTCAGTGATAGGCGGCTCAAAGGAGCATCAGTTTCTTTTGATCCAAGAAGTGCTTACTGAATGCCTGCCCTGTGCGTGGCCTTAAACATTGAGAAGTGCTGCTCTCCGTTTATTTGGGATTTGATTCTCATTTTACCATAGCTTATATTCTCAATTTCAATGCCAGTCTCAGAACTCTTGTTTTCTGTGTTCTGTTCTCAAAATTACATTGTCCCTCATGTCATTTCAAACTGTTTTCCAAAGGGATTTGAGCATATACAACTACAAATCCAAGCAGATTGACTCTCAAAAATAATCTTAAATACTGCAAATAGTCCCAACTAAGATTCAGTCAGTATGTTTGTTTTGCAAGTTTGGGAGAGTAAGTTGGCTTTGAGTCACACATCGAAGCTTTAAGAGGTGAGACGCTGGCTTCATTCTGGACTAGACAGGAACTTGGCCTCAGCGTGAGATCCTGCCATGCAGTGTTGCGGTGGCACTGAAGAAGTGTGAATGTGAAGGCGGCGTCGGCGCGGGGCCAGAGCACCACTCTGCTGCCCCACCACGCGGCCTGTGAGGAGCCACTAAACCTTTCCGTGCCTAGACCTCCCCATCTGTGGAATGGGGTCAATACCACCTACCTCACAGGGGTGTTGTGAGGACTGAGAAGAACAATGTCAAATGTTTTTAATACTCAGATGTGGGAGCGACATCAATGAAATCTGTACTGTATGAAAGCTACACAAAAATGGGCAGACATTTGGTTAATTGTGCCAGATACCTAAAATGTATGTTCAGAAAAGCATTTTATCAACTCAGAAATATGACTTATTTCTAGATTTCATGGCTTAATGAATTTTTTCATTGTTATATATACCAAAGAGGCTTACGGGTTCATTGATTGGTTTGAAAACCAGACAGACGGCCGGGCGCGGTGGCTCACGCCTGTAATCCCAGCAATTTGGGAGGCCAAGGCGGGTGGATCATGAGGTCAGGCGTTCGAGACCAGCCTGGCCAACATGATAAAACCCCGTCTCTACTAAAAATACAAAAAAATAGCTGGGCGTGCTGGCGGGTGCCTGTAATCCCAGCTACTCAGGAGGCTGAGACAGGAGAATCCTTTGAACCCAGGAGGCGGAGGTTGCAGTGAGTTGAGATCGGGCCTTTGCACTTCAGTCTGGGCAACAGGGCGAGACTCCATCTCAAAAAACAACAACAACAACAAAAAAAACCGGACGGACTTGCCCATCGGCCCTCACGACACGCGTGCAGTGGGACTCTAGCCAAGGCGGTGGCCGAGCCATCATTACAATTTTTCTGGAGTAAAGGATCCACGGTGGGACATCAACTGGCACTTACTCTGTTTAGGAACTTGAGTTGAATCATTTCTAAACTTGTCCTTTAGACCACGCCTAGGGCAGCAAATTCCACTTCCTAGAACTGCAAACCGGGAGAGGATGTAGTTAGATTCTGGCATCCTGCCCCGGCTCTTTGAGGGAAAAGTTCTTTCCCCTGCTCTAAGTAGGGCGGGCCCAGCCTCCATTCCCATTGGGAGCCATGAAGTTGTCTTGTTGATAGGTCTAGGGCAGCTGTTGGCAGCTGCTGGCCTTGTGGATGGTAAGCTGACTGTGTTGGCATTTAATGCCATCCTCCATCTGCCAGAGGCCCAGGAAGCCCACCTTCACACCAGGCCCACCAGCTGGAAGGAGCCCAGGAGGCAGGTCTTAGGGTTTCATGGTGAAATGCTGTCTGACACCAGGGAAAACTTGACGTACTCTGCTTTGGAGAGGAATTCCAGGGGTAGGGATGGTGGGAGAACATTCCCACCCTGTTTATAATCCCAGAGCAGAAGTCAGCAATTACTTAGGGATAAAAGATGAACTCCATTTTTTTTATTTTCTTAAGACAGTCTTGCTCTGTGGCCCAGGCTGGAGGCTGGAGTGCAGTGGCACCATTTCGGCTCACCGCAACCTCTGCCTCCCGGGTTCAAGCGATTCTCCTGCCTCAGCCTCCTGAGTAGCTGGGATTACAGGCTTGGGCCACCATGCCCAGCTAATTTTTTTGTATTTTTAGTAGAGACGGGGTTTCACCATGATGGCCAGGCTGGTCTCGAACTCCTGACCTCAAGTGATCCACGCGCCTCGGCCTCCCAAAGTGCTGGGATTACAGGCGTGAGCCACCACGCCCAGCCAAGATGAACTCCTTAAGGACAGGATTTGGTAAGTGATTGACTTCTTTTTAGTTCCATGATCTTGAGATTATTTTTAGCTTTATAAATTTAGCAGTGGCAGGGCCCGTGGAGAATCAGGTTAATGAGGTAAAGGCTTTCTGGGTATTTGCTGCCAAGGCCACATCACCAATTTTCTCGATTTAAAAAACTGTCAAGAGATTTATTTTTCCATTGCAGGTTTTAAAGTGGAGATTCTGAAGTGGAAAATAGGTACTGTCAGAACAAAGCTACCTGGAAACAGCATAGAGTGAAGCCTTTCGTGAGGGCTTGCAGGCCGCTGCTGAGTGGCAGTTTACAGAAGAGGTCGCGGGGTGAGCCTCTTAGCAGGACAGAAAACAAGGCAGCAGCGCACCTGCCACCCCTTCACGAGCTGCTCCTTGAGCCTAAAAAGTAGGCTTTATTCATCCCTTCTGTTCATTTACCAACCTGGGGGATTGATACGACCGGGGAAAATGTTCCTAAACCAGGAAGCTGCGTTAGCCGATCAGGCTTTGTAAGATCTCGCCAACAGCTAGCTGCTTAGGAGTACCCCCACGATACGCACAGCACACCACTGTCCCTTCACTGCACTTTCTTCCTGCCTTAGGTAGTTGGGCTTGCCCACCCTAGTTTGCTTTTGTAGTGGTTTGGCAAGGTTAGAAGGCCTCGGCCTCTCTGTCATGCTGGGAAGTGCCTACTCTCTGGGCCACTGCTGCAGAGGCCGTGGCACTTGTCATGGGTTTGGAAGACCCAGCCATCTGCAGCAGAGGCAGCCTATCCCATTGCAAGGAGAGGAACTGAACGGAGTAATTATTCTACTCTTCTTTTTACATAAATGTTTATTTAAATATTCTAAATTGGATTTTCTTTCACAGATACTGATTATTCTTTCCAGTTCTTAAATAAAACTGCACTTGATTTCACTCAACCACAGTGTGATTGTCTGGGATGTGAAACTCT